GCACTTTGGGAGGCCGAGGCAGGTGGATCATGAGGTCAGAAGATCGAGACCATCCTGGCCAGCATGGTGAAACCCCGTCTCCACTAAAAATACAAAAATTAGCCGGGTGTGGTGTTGGGTGCCTGTAGTCCCAGCTACTCAGGAGGCTGAGGCAGGAGAATCACTTGAGCCCGGGAGGCGGAGGTTGCAGTGAGCCAAGATTGCGCCACTGCACTCCAGGCTGGCAACGAGTGAGAATGTCTCAAAAAAAAAAAAGAAAGAAAAATGCAATCATGGCTGGGCATGGTGGCCGATGCCTGTAATCCCAGCACTTTGGGAGGCTGAGGTGGGAGGATCACTTAAGTCCAGGAGTTTGAGACCAGCCTGGGCAACATACTGAGACCCATCTCTATTTCTTAAAAAAAGAATGCAATCTCTAGGTCAGTTGGATCTGGACCCCAAGCCAGTGGCTCACCATGTGCTCTTGGGCTGGCAGCTTGTTCTTGGAGGCCATTTCCTCCTCTGTCAAATGGAGGTGATGACAGTACCCAGCCCCTAGAGTGGCTGTGAGGGTTCCATGAGTGCCTGTGAAGACTCCCCACTGCCCAGCTCAGAGTGAGCCCTCATACGTGCTGGTCATTGTTGTAATGGTCATGATTTCAGAAGAGAAACAGAGAAGGTTGAGCTAAAGTGTTGAACATGTGTGTTGGGTGCCTACCACAAACAAAGCCCTGTGCATGGTGGCCTCAAGGTGTCTTCATGATAATCCCAAAAGGAAGATAACTGCTTTTTTCCATTTATATGGCGGCAGATGGGTTAAGTAACCTGACCAAGATGAGACTGCATATAATGTGGTTATATTTCTCATAAAGCTTGACTTTCAGATATTGGCTTCAAAGACAAAAAAGGAAGGTAAACATGTTTGAACACAAGGAGTTTCCCTTCCTTTAAGCCACGCCAGCTTATAAGCCTTCATACAGCAGTGAAGGCGGTTCCTCCCTTCCCAGGCAGAGACTGATAAACTCAGCACTTGCCGGAGTGGCTCATTGTTAAGACAAAGGGTGTGCACTTCCTGGCCAGGAAACCTGAGCGGTGAGACTCCCAGCTGCCTACATCAAGGCCCCAGGACATGCAGAACCTTCCTCTAGAACCCGACCCACCACCATGAGGTCCTGCCTGTGGAGATGCAGGCACCTGAGCCAAGGCGTCCAGTGGTCCTTGCTTCTGGCTGTCCTGGTCTTCTTTCTCTTCGCCTTGCCCTCTTTTATTAAGGAGCCTCAAACAAAGCCTTCCAGGTAAGATTCTTGTCCTTTCCACTCCTCATATTCAGCCTTCATCAAAGGTTATCTCTGTCCCTAGGCATCAACGCACAGAGAACATTAAAGAAAGGTCTCTACAGTCCCTGGCAAAGCCTAAGTCCCAGGCACCCACAAGGGCAAGGAGGACAACCATCTATGCAGAGCCAGTGCCAGAGAACAATGCCCTCAACACACAAACCCAGCCCAAGGCCCACACCACCGGAGACAGAGGAAAGGAGGCCAACCAGGCACCGCCGGAGGAGCAGGACAAGGTGCCCCACACAGCACAGAGGGCAGCATGGAAGAGCCCAGAAAAAGAGAAAACCATGGTGAACACACTGTCACCCAGAGGGCAAGATGCAGGGATGGCCTCTGGCAGGACAGAGGCACAATCATGGAAGAGCCAGGACACAAAGACGACCCAAGGAAATGGGGGCCAGACCAGGAAGCTGACGGCCTCCAGGACGGTGTCAGAGAAGCACCAGGGCAAAGCGGCAACCACAGCCAAGACGCTCATTCCCAAAAGTCAGCACAGAATGCTGGCTCCCACAGGAGCAGTGTCAACAAGGACGAGACAGAAAGGAGTGACCACAGCAGTCATCCCACCTAAGGAGAAGAAACCTCAGGCCACCCCACCCCCTGCCCCTTTCCAGAGCCCCACGACGCAGAGAAACCAAAGACTGAAGGCCGCCAACTTCAAATCTGAGCCTCGGTGGGATTTTGAGGAAAAATACAGCTTCGAAATAGGAGGCCTTCAGACGGTGAGTTTTTGCCACCACGCCTTCCCTCTGGCCTCCCTTCCTGACTTCGTCCTCCTGTATATAGACTTGCCCTGACTCTGTGAAGATCAAAGCCTCCAAGTCGCTGTGGCTCCAGAAACTCTTTCTGCCCAACCTCACTCTCTTCCTGGACTCCAGACACTTCAACCAGAGTGAGTGGGACCGCCTGGAACACTTTGCACCACCCTTTGGCTTCATGGAGCTCAACTACTCCTGTGAGTCCTTAACCCAGGGGAAGGTGTGGGTGCTCTGAATGGAGCACCCCCACTCTTGTTCCAGTGGTGCAGAAGGTCGTGACACGCTTCCCTCCAGTGCCCCAGCAGCAGCTGCTCCTGGCCAGCCTCCCCGCTGGGAGCCTCCGGTGCATCACCTGTGCCGTGGTGGGCAACGGGGGCATCCTGAACAACTCCCACATGGGCCAGGAGATAGACAGTCACGACTACGTGTTCCGGTAAGCTGTCCCCACCCAAGCTCCCTCTCCAGCCTGTCCCGTCTGATTGTGTCTTTCTGCACAGATTGAGCGGAGCTCTCATTAAAGGCTACGAACAGGATGTGGGGACTCGGACATCCTTCTACGGCTTTACCGCCTTCTCCCTGACCCAGTCACTCCTTATATTGGGCAATCGGGGTTTCAAGAACGTGCCTCTTGGGAAGGTGAGCAAAGAGGAAGGAGCCTGGCCACACCCCTTTTGGACCACTCCCTGTCCTTGGTCCTCAGGACGTCCGCTACTTGCACTTCCTGGAAGGCACCCGGGACTATGAGTGGCTGGAAGCACTGCTTATGAATCAGACGGTGATGTCAAAAAACCTTTTCTGGTTCAGGTACCCACTGTCCTCCTGCCATCCCCTTATCCGCTGAGTCTGAATGACCCCTTCCTAACCACAGGCACAGACCCCAGGAAGCTTTTCGGGAAGCCCTGCACATGGACAGGTACCTGTTGCTGCACCCAGACTTTCTCCGATACATGAAGAACAGGTTAGAGCAGAAAGCACGTGACACGTAGCCCACCTGACAGTTGGGGGTTTGGGGCATTTCACAGGTTTCTGAGGTCTAAGACCCTGGATGGTGCCCACTGGAGGATATACCGCCCCACCACTGGGGCCCTCCTGCTGCTCACTGCCCTTCAGCTCTGTGACCAGGTAAGGCTCCACTGCAGCTGCAGAAATACCTGCCTATTGATAAATTGTTTTTTCTGTCCTCCAGATGGTTTGTACAATAAAGGGGAAGATTAAAGAATCTCTCTGAAACATGACAGACAAGTTGGCAAATTCATGTCATGCCAGCCTGCCCCCACACCCGCATTCTCCTCAGCCCTCCTAGCTGTATCTGCTTCTTCTCTACAAACATAAGAAGAAATAGAAGTCTAGAGGGAATAATAATAGCCTGATACCCCATACTGATAGCCTGATGAAACCACCTGCTTATTGTCTGACCTGCTTTTCATCTGTGAACACATAAAAATGTGGCTCTGTTCATTAACATTAAGGACATAGAACGGGGAAACCTTGGCTGCTAAAATCAAAGGCCATGACAAGTTTGCTGTTTGAAGTCACATCAGTGAGAATGGAACAAGCCACTCTTGCCTGGAAGATGGAACATCCCAGTCTTGCCTCAGCAGCATGCGGGTCCCTTGACCCAGAGAAACAGCCCCAATCCCAACCCAGGTGCAGAGCTTCAGATAACCAGAATGAGCACAACATTCTACATTTTTCTTAACTATGTCAAACAGACAGGACCTTGAGTCAATTTTGAGGGCCAGGCCTTCAACTCCAGTCTGAAGTTATTCATCCAGCAAATTTTTTTTCTTTCTTTTTTTTTTTTTTGAGACAGAGTCTTGCTCTGTTGCCCAGGCTGGAGTGCAGTGGCGTGATCGCAGCTCACTGCAGCCTTGACCTCTTGGGCTCAGGTGACCCTCTCACCTCAGCCTCCCGAGCAACTGTGATCACAGGTGCATGTCACCACACCTGATAATTTTTAAAAACTTTTTGTAGAGACAGGCTCTCACTATATTTGTTTTAAACCTATCAAAGAACTGCTTCATTTACATTTTACCCCCATTCCATCCTTCCCCAAATCCTATAACCACATGTCCCTTCTTTTGCATGGGGAGGTGGCCCACAGTGCCTTGAATGGGAGCCAGTAACTCCCCTGCTAGAATAAGCTAATAAACCTAATTTGTGGACATATGGACGTGTCCCCCATGGTCTTTATCAGATGGG